CTCCAAATGCAAGAAATGATCTCTCGTAACCACTGCTGTTCCATGTTGGTCCCTAAGGACACTTATAGCCTGTTACTTGTTTGTCTTATCTTGTAGTTTATGCTGCTGCTTTTCATGTCCCTAAGGACTTGTTCAGTGAATTCTTTTGGTTTTACTCCCAGAGAATCTGTTCATCTCCTTCATAAAGGGGGTTAAAGGTGCCCAGCTGAGCCTGGCATCTTGGGCAGTGGCCTCTGACTTCTCCAGGGTTCTTCCTTCCCTCAAGCATGTAGTTGGGTAGCTTGTAGTAAAATGCTCTATAATGCATTTGTTTATAAGTTCCCCAGTCACTGATTTTTACTCATTGAATCTCAGAAGTGGAAAGCACCAAAGCCAGCATTTTGTTGATAGGGAAACTGAGGTCCAGAGAGGGATGTGACTTGCTTGAGGTCATTCATTCAGTTGAAGGCCTGACCAAGACTGGAACCCAGTTTCCCAGGGGACACACCAGTGCTGTTTCCAAGCCTTCCCCGGGGGCACACATCACCTCCCCTACATGAAGGACAAACTCATGTACTGTGCCCAGCATGTACCTAGGAGACCTGGGAGAAATGAAACAACTTGGAAAATTGGGCAGGAAGAAAGAGATGGGTGTGGGGTGGGGTGAAGATCTCCACCCTAACTAGTATATTATATACCAAAGAAAGGAATTAAACACACAGGAAAGCAGACAACCCACTAAGAAGCAAAGGAATTTACCCAGGAACCCTGGCTCAGTGAGTGGATAGGAAGCCTTTTGTCACTAAAGCTGCAGGGTTGAAAATTGAAGGAAGGATATTAGGCAAGCGTGGTGGCCTGGGATGCAGTTACAGCCCCCTGGCTCATTGTCCAAAGGAAATGGATCTCTCCTGTGGACAGAGAGGTGGAAACTGAGTGAGTGAGTTGTGTGGTTGACATCATCAGGCTGAGCATTGGATTACAACAAATGGGGACTTACTTGGCCCGAGACATGGGAAACACCCACTAAAACCTCAAAGTGCTTTTCATTTAGGAGACACGGGGAAGAGACAGAGAGGAGGGTAAAGTGAGAATCCTGCCCGCACCACAGGTCTGGACTGCTAACCTTGAATCCTGGTTTCTTAAATTCTGCCTCCGCTTCTGACTGAGGACCACTGGATTTTGAGGAAACTTTGGTCTTGTAAGTAGAACTTTACTCTCCTCCCCTGCCCAGGGTAATCAAAAAAGGCATCCTTTTTCCTAAGGTGGTGGTGAGGAGGTGATGTTCTGGAAGGAAGGTACCTAGACTTTGTGGTCCCTGCCAGGAAGTGGAGAGTGGAAATGTGGAATGCCTCACACTCCTCAACTAGGTAGGCCTTCATGTACCAGATGAGGGTGGCTTCTCTAATTTTTGTTTTTCTTCTGGTTCCTTAGAATTCCCGTACTGATTAGTCAACAGTGGAAAATCTGAAGAGATGCAAGCAGGAAAAAGAAATTAAACCAGGTAGGTAGTGGCACTGTTCATACTCTACTGCCCTCACTTTCCCTTCCTTCCTGTCCCCTCACAGTAAGATAGAGACTGCCACTCTCTGGGAACCTTGCTGTGTAGCTGAGCCTCAGCAAGTTTGATAATACAGACACAGCAGGAGGCCTGGGGAGGACCCAGCATGCCCGGCCACCAAGCAGTGATGCAGCTGGACTGTTCCGCAGCTTTCCAGAGACCTCCATGGAAGCACAGACTTCCATGGGTTGAAGAGAGTTTGTGTCACAATTCCAGTCCCTAGCCCTGGCCCTGTGTGAAGTAGTAACACCGCCCTGCCAGTAGGATATAGCTGCTGAGGAGGTAAGAGTTTTAAAAAATTCATACCCCAAAATTACCTCTGCCCCCTTGCCTTCTGTCCCCACAGGCCTGAGGAGCGATGCGACAGGCATGATGGAGGTCGAGTCCTCCTACTCGGACTTCATCTCCTGTGACCGGACAGGCCGTCGGAATGCGGTCCCTGACATCCAGGGAGACTCAGAGGCTGTGAGCGTGAGGAAGCTGGCTGGAGACATGGGCGAGCTGGCACTCGAGGGGGCAGGTTAGAGCCAGCAGGTCCTTGGCACTACTGCAGCCCAAGAAAAACCTCTTTCTCTCCTCTCCAGAAGGACAGGTGGAGGGAAGCGCCCCAGACAAGGAAGCTGGCAACCAGCCCCAGAGCAGCGATGGGACCACCTCGTCTTGAATCTGACCTTGTCCAAGAAGGCTGGACGAGAGACCTTCTGTCCCCTCCCAGAGGGGGAACCCTGGCACTGGCCCAGCAGCCTCTTCTCTGAGCTCCATGTCCCAGATAAACCAGGCCAGACTGAGAAGGCTCCCCAGAGGCCTCTGTGGCCTCCACTCCGGGAAAGCCCTCTGCCCACACCCACAGGCTTCACATTCCCACCACCTTCGCACCGTGCCCAGGTACACTTTCAAGACACTGTAACCACAAGATGTTATTTATTGAGCTGGCGCCGGGACTTGGGCGGGGCCTGCCCTACAGTGAGCAGCCCACACAGGAACGCTCCTCTCGCGAGCGGCCCGGGCAGGGACCCTGTCCCAACACCAACACCTCCTCTCCAGCCCAATCTTCTGGGTCCAGACCTGCTTGTCCCTTTTTTAGAAAACACTTTTAAACTTTTTAAAAATTTTAAACCTTTTTTCAGCAGATATGGAGAGAGCTGACAATCAATTCACATTTTTTAAGCCATTTTAGCTAAACTGTCATTGTGCATCTCTGAGGTTCCCTCATGGAGCTCCACAGATCCATTTTTAGGGAAGGGATTTTGGCTCAAAACGATCTGACCACCTCTGCCCTGTCCACCAGGATAAGTGACACCTAGGACCCAGGAAATAAATGCCGATGATTTGTGTGACTGGTTTAAGATTATTTCTCCTTAACCTTGCA